ATAAGGGGGGTTTGAGTAGTTCGCTCCCCAGCCACCCGGCTGCGTGAACAGCCCCCCAGCGAGCGCACGGCCTACCCCCCGCGCTCCGCGGCCCAGAGCGGCCCTCGCCCGGCCTCTGCTCGCCGGGGCGGCGGCGCGACCCACGCGCCCGGCCGGGGCCAGGGGTGCTCAAGATGGCGTCGTCACGGCCCCCGTGCCCGGGGCCCCACGCGAGGCCGGGCCCCAAGCGAGGCGCTGAGTGGGGAGAACGAGCGCTCGCGGCTCACGCCAAACGCCGCCTCTGCAGGCACTCGTGGAGACCGGCAGCGGGGCCCGCGCTCAGCTACAGCCCTGACCGCCCGCGCCGCTGCCCCGCGCACGCCCGCGGGCGCCCACAGCGCCGCGCCCGGCCCCGGCCCTCTCTGGGCTCCCCAGCCCCACTTCCGCCCGCGTCCCCGGCCCCGCGCAGGCCCCGCCGCCTCACCGCGGTCGAGCCCTTCTTGACGGCCTCCTGCGCGTACTCCACTTGGAAGAGGTGGCCGTCGGGCGAGAAGACGGTGATGGCGCGGTCGTAGCTCATGCCGGCGGGCGGCGGCCGGGCTCCTTCCGCCGCGACTCTCAAAAGCGCACACTCACGGCCCGCGCGCACCCGCGACTCCCGGCGCCACTACGCCCGCGCCCCACCCTCGGCGCCGTGTCCTGCGCTGCCGGCGACGGGCGGCGTCAGGCGGCGACGGGCAGCGTCAGGCGGCGTCGGGCGGACGTGATGGCGCGCGCCGGGGCGGGGTCAGGCCGAACCACCGGTGGCCGGGGGTGGGAGGCGGTGCTCCGGCGAGGGCCGGGCGCTGGGTGCGAGGGGGTCGCCGGGGGCCACCGTTCGGCACTGGGCCGCAGACCGTTCTGCAGGGCGGAGCGGCGGCGCCGCGGGCCCGGAGGCGCGGCGACGGCGACGGGGCGGACGAGCCCACGACGCGGCGCCCCCCGCGCTCCCGCCCCCTTCCCCCCCTCCGCGACTGCGGATAATGAGCGCCTCGGGCCGCCCAGCGCAGCCGGAGTATCCACCTCGATGACCACGGGCTGAGCCCCGCGCCGCCACCATGTCCGTGGCCTTCGCGTCTGCCCGGCCAAGAGGCAAAGGGGAGGTTACGCAGCAAACCATCCAGAAGGTGGGCCGGGCCGGAGCGGCGGCGCTGGGCGGTTTTTTTTTTTTTTTTTTTTTTTTGGAGACAGAGTCTTGCTCTTTCGCCCAGGCTGAGGTGCAGTAACGTGATCACAGCTCGTGCAGCCTTGTCCTCCTGGGCTCAAGGGACAGGTGAGGTCTCTATGTGCTGACAGAGGACAGTCTCCAAGATGTTTGAGAGGAAAGGGAGCTGTGTGGAGCAGCGGGAGCGAAACGTTATCAGGTGTGTGCAGAGTCGGGAGGGGAGTGCACAGGCTCCATGCCAGACGCTTCCAGAATCGGCAGAGCTGGCCTCTGGGGAAGAGGAGCCAGGGGTTCCTCCTGCAAAATTAAAAAGGTTCCAAAAGTCTTTGTAATTAGAAAGGACAACCATGAGGACACTGGAGGTCTTCCTGCCCAGTGTGGGCTGAGCCAGCCCCGGCAGTGAGCCTCAGAGCCCCAGGCCTCCTCTGTCTGGCTTCCAGGGCCCCACACAGGTTGTCATTGGGGAGAGACTGTTCTGCTGAGAGCCCCTCACCCAGGTTTTTGCCTGGTAGCCCCAGCCCTTCCCCTACTCTCTGTGGGCTCTGGGACCCCAGTTCTCCGTCCCTGGTTCTCATCCTCACTCCCTCGCCTACCCAGTTAGGACCCCACGGTGGGGCTTCAGCAGCCCCAGACCCCATCCTTGGTGCCTGGCTGTGCCCTGGGCCCTCCAAGCCAAGCCCCGTGTCCCCCGTCAGTCCCCGCTTGCCAAATCCAGTTTCTCTGCTCACCCACATGGTCCATTGCCATGGCCGTGGCTTCCGTGCCCCTTGGGTTTGTCTCCCTGTGGGTGCTGGGCTTGGCCCTGGGCATCAGCCAGCCTGACCAACAGAGACACGTTGGGGCCACCCCTCAGAGCCTGAGACCACAGGGGTGACCACGCAGAGAGGGAGTGGGAGGCCCAGGTGTCCCAGCTGCCCCAGCCACGAGCCCAGCCAAGCCCAGCAGAAGATCCTCCGAACCAGCCCAGAATCATGAGAACTAAGAAATCATGTTTCAACCACGCGGCTCCGGGAGGTTTGTTGCGCATTGGGTAATGGATGCACCCAGCCGCGTTGGGATCTTGGTCCAGCCAGTCTCTGCAGTGAGCACAGGCTTTGGTTGAGAAAGTCACCCCCACAATGGGCACAGGACTCCTGTCCCCCAGCAGCCCCCGTTCCCCTCTTTTCCCGCTCCCCATAGCTGGCCTCCCCCGTTCCCCTCTTTTCCCGCTCCCCAGAGCTGGCCTTCCCCGTTCCCCTCTTTTCCCGATCCCCAGAGCTGGCCTCCCCCGTTCTCCTCTTTTCCCTCTCCCCAGAGCTGGCCTCCCCCGTTCCCCTCTTTTCCCGGTCCCCAGGGCTGGCCTCCCCCGTTCCCCTCTTTTCCCGCTCCCCAGAGCTGGCCTCCATTCCTGGAGATGCCCCGTGGCCTTCACACATGCCTGTTTCCTCCATCGGGCCGCCCTTCCCCCACCTTACCCATGTGCTCCTGCCCAGCCTCCAGCCCAGCTGGACGTCAACCCCAGGAGTCTCCTGGGGCTCCGCTGCCTCATGGCATTGAGCAGATGCATGCCCACGTCGGTCTTCACCCGACTGGCCACCCACGCCCACTCCACCATGAGCAGAGCGGGTCGCACCTCCTCACTGTCGCCTCCACTCACCCAGGCCTAGGATGGGCACATTGATGAAGCATGCTCAGAGATGGGATCTCACCACCCCTCCTTGCTGCGGCCCCCGATGCCAGCCTCTGGCTCCTCCAGATGGAGTTGCCACCTCATCTCTGTCCCCAGCGCCCTCACCTCGGGAGGCCTCAGGCCACCAGCTTCAGTGCTTTCCCGGTGGCGTCTCTGGCGCGGGTTTACCCCTGAACCTGTAGAAACTCGGCCTCTTAGGAAAGGGTGGGGAGAACTGTATCTCACGTTGCAGAAAAATTCACAAGTGCACATCAGGAAGCTGGGAAACAGTGTCTGCAGAAGACAGCAGTAAATACAGAAGATCTAGAACGCTCCAGGCCGCGTGAATGGCTTCTTTGTTCAGCTTAGTGTTAGAGGTACACACCAGGTGGAGGAGACTCAGGTGGGCCCATCACCAGCCCTGGCAACCCCAGACTCACTTCAGGCCTCTTTAAGGTCGCTTTGCAGATGATACCGTGAGTAAATGCTTGTCTTAGAGATTTTCATAAACACAGACACATAAGAAACTACGAATCGACAACCTCCAGAGTGGGGGCCACAGCTGCCTGTCGGTGCATTTCCGTCCTGTCAGGGTCTTTTGCTTTGGATTTTATGCTCACCAAAGCCGCGCGTGCACATCAGGAGTCAAGAAGCACCATGGGCGTGTGTGTTAGTTGTTCTTACACTGCTATGAAGAAATATCTGAGATGGGGTAATTTATAAAGGAAAGAGGCTTAATTAACTCACAGTTCCACAGGGCTGGGGAGGCCTCAGGAAACTTAGAATCATGGCGGAAGGGGAAGCAAGGCACCTTCTTCACAAGGCGGCAGGAAGGAGAAGCGCAAGCAGGGGAGATGCCAGGTGCTTGTAAAACCAACAGATCTCATGCAGACTCACTCACCATCACAAGAACTGCATGGGGGAGACAGCTCCCATCCATCTAATTTCTTCCCACTGGGTTCCTCCCACGACACGTGGGGCTTATGGGAACTACAATTGAAGATGAGATTTGGGTGGGGACACAGACAGACCCTATCAGGGCATGAGTAACCTCAGGAGTAATGCCTCCCACCTCCCAGAGGCGCTGTCTTGCCCTTCTCAAGGCCAAACCAAGTGGCCACTTTGGAATGGGTTTAGGGCTGCTGACCTTACCTGGTGACCAGGGAGAACAGGTCACCCGATAAGGTCTGCCCTCCCCGCTGCACACCTGCGCTCCCCACTCATACCCGTCAGAGTGGCTTTCTCGGGGGTTGGATCTGCCTCTGCTGTTGACGTGGTGATGATAAACACCTTGCTCACTGCTGAACCACGCAGGACCGTGTGACTGCTTTTCCTGCCTGGCTTTTGTTTTCCCTGGAGTTGTTGATTGTTTTTCTTTTCAATCACTTGTCACTAGTGTATCTCCTCCTTTGCTCAGGTATTCTTCCGGGTTTCAGTCTCGGGGCTGCTCTCCGTGGGTCTCCCACCATTGGCCGAATTCCTTTGGCTTCTCTTGGGTTGGGTCTTGGGTCTTCTCCTGGGATTTGCTCCCTTGGTTTGGGGAGGGAGGCGCATCATTTTATGGCCTCCTGAGAACAGGTGTTTGGGATGTGTCCCTTTAAACAGAATTCCCACGCTCCCTTCACTCGACTGCTGGCATGTTAACGCCACCTCACTTGCTGTCCCCTCCCCTCTTCTGTCCTGTGGACACGTGTTATTCTTGCCCTGACAATTTGAGAATGAGTTGTAGACTTGGTGCCCCTTTACTCCCAAATGCTTGAACGTGACTTTGCTGCCAACGAGGACATGACGCCGTACAAAGATTGAAACGGGGGAGCTGACATGGCAGCAGCACAGCCGTCTGCTCCAACTCACTGTGACTTCCCAGTTGTCCCGGTAATGGCTTTTGTAGGACATCATTAAGGATTTTCATCTTCCTTGTCTTTGATGACTCTGACAGTTTTTGAAGAATGCCGGCCAGTCATCGAGTGCCCTTGGTTTGGGTACAAGGTGCGTTTTCCTAACTTGCGGGTCTGAAAGTGCGTCCATTCCCCCTTCACGCCTGGTTGCGGTTTCGGCGGACTAGAATTTCTACGCAGAAGTCTCCCTCAGGATCAGACCGTAGCCCTTCCGGAAACCTCCATGGTGAGTTCATCTCTCCTCCAGAGCCTCCCTCAGTCGGCAGCGCCCGCTCACGCTCTCTCCGCAGATGCTGGACGAGAACCACCACCTGATCCAGTGCATCCTGGAGTACCAGAGCAAGGGCAAGACGGCCGAGTGCACGCAGTGAGTGCCCGCCATACACCGGAACACTTGGAGTCCTGCCTCATGCGTGCCCCCTCTCCTGCAGGTACCAGCAGATCCTGCACCGGAACCTGGTATACCTGGCCACGATCGCAGACTCCAACCAGAACATGCAGTCCCTGCTTCCTGCCGTGAGTACCCACGGGGGGTTGGCCTCCTTTACGTTTTTCCCTGAAAACTTCCTGTTGCCTGCAGCCGCCCACGCAGAACATGAACCTGGGCCCTGGAGCCCTGACTCAGAGCGGCTCCAGCCAGGGCCTGCACTCTCAGGGCAGCCTGAGTGACGCCATCAGCACGGGCCTGCCACCCTCCTCCCTCCTGCAGGGCCAGATTGGCAACGGTGAGTGCGGCGGGGGAGGAGGACGTTCCTGGTGCCTGACACCACTCCCTGCTCCCCATGCCAGGGCCGAGCCACGTGTCCATGCAGCAGACGGCGCCTAACACGCTGCCCACCACCTCCATGAGCATCTCTGGGCCCGGCTACAGCCACGCGGGACCCGCCTCGCAGGGCGTCCCCATGCAGGGGCAAGGCACCATCGGCAACTACGTGTCTCGGACCAACATCAACATGCAGTCCAACCCAGGTACCTACTCTGCCTCTGCAACCCCGGGGGGCGGGTGATGTGGGGCCTCTGTCCTGTCGTTCAGTCTCCATGATGCAGCAGCAGGCGGCCACGTCGCACTACAGCTCGGCGCAGGGCGGCAGCCAGCACTACCAGGGCCAGTCGTCCATCGCCATGATGGGGCAGGGCAGCCAGGGGAGCAGCATGATGGGGCAGCGGCCCATGGCGCCCTACCGGCCCTCCCAGCAAGGTAACGCCCGGCCGGGCCAGGTCGCGGGCACACCGCACTGGCGCTGAATGTGGTTCCCCCGCAGGCTCTTCCCAGCAGTACCTGGGCCAGGAGGAGTACTATGGCGAGCAGTACAGCCACAGCCAGGGCGCCGCGGAGCCCATGGGCCAGCAGTACTACCCCGACGGTGAGCACTGGCGGCGGCCTGACCCCGCCCAGCCGCTGACTGTCGCCGTCTCCGTTTCGCACAGGCCATGGCGATTACGCCTACCAGCAGTCATCCTACACGGAGCAGAGCTACGACCGGTCCTTCGAGGAGTCCACGCAGCACTACTATGAGGGGGGTAAGGAGCACGGCTGCGTGCTGGGCTCGAGCAAAGTCATTTCTGTGTCTCCTCCTCCCTCCAGGAAACTCCCAGTACAGCCAGCAGCAGGCCGGGTACCAGCAGGGTGCCGCGCAGCAGCAGACGTACTCCCAGCAGCAGTACCCCAGCCAGCAGAGCTACCCCGGGCAGCAGCAGGGCTACGGTAAGAGGCGAGCACGGTCCTCGGGGCCCCCCGGCCGGCCTCACGGTTCCTGGTGTCTTCTCAGGGTCTGCCCAGGGAGCCCCGTCACAGTACCCCGGCTACCAGCAAGGCCAAGGCCAGCAGTACGGAAGCTACCGAGCACCGCAGACAGCGCCGTCTGCCCAGCAGCAGCGGCCCTACGGCTATGAACAGGCAAGCTTTCTGGATGTTTCCAGATGTGCCCAAGGGGTGTAATCTGTGTCTTGATCTCTTTTAGGGCCAGTATGGAAATTACCAGCAGTAAGGGACACACATTCTGGCTGGAGCCCTTGTGGTAGCGTGTTCATCCAGGGGCCGGATGGGCTGGCGGCAGCTCTGGTGAATTGTGACATGTTGGTTACCTGTTCGCCCAGTGCCACGTCTGCATGTGAAGCGTGCTCATTTCATGCTGGGTATGACGCCGAGCGCACACCACTGGCGTGAGACAGCGCTTGGTGGTGTGATACTTTTGGTGCTGTGTATAGTATTGTATGTCGGTACACGGAGAGGTATCCTTTTTTTGTCCCCCGCCCCCTTCTCAATGTTTCTAGCTAGCTTTGGGGGTCATTTTGTCATCAGAGCATTCTGTGCCCAGGGACAGGACAGATCTCGAGGACACCACAGTCCACCTGTTCCCGTCAACAGACGTTAGGTCTCATTTTCCTCCTCATGCAGTGTTGTAGTGTGGGTTGTCAACTTTTCTTTAACTGGCTACGCCACAGCTGGACACACATGCAGCCCCTGGAGGGCAGCCTCTTCCTGTGCCTCGATGGGGTGGGTGGGAGGGCATCTTCTGTGCGTTGGGTCAGTTTCTGTTACGTAACGAAAAGGATAAACATCTCCCACGGGAGAGGCCACAGATGGCCACTTCCAGAGCTTGCCCATTGCCTGTCTCTCGCCAATTCCGTTTATCCAAAAAGGTACATGTTTTTGTATTAAAAAGTAAACAGGGATCAGTGACTGTATTCCAAATAAATATGAATCCCTAAGGGCCGTGGACAAATTGCCTAACCCAGGGCCAGCGGTATTGCTGAAGGAAAGGGGCAGCTCTCTGGGAAGTGGGCCCTCAGAGATTACTCTGGCTTTGACCCTTGTTTAGCTGATGGTCATTTCTGGGATTGGAATATTTAATAAGCCCAATTCTAAGTTGATAGGTAATTTTAAATATTCAAACCAAATCTTCCCAACAGTTGGCAAGTTGTTTATTTTATATTATTTCTTCCAGGACCTACTTGCTCAGATCTCCAAGCAAGCATTTCTTTTCTTTTAGGGATGTCTGAAAGTCACATCCAGTTACATTACTGTGTTCTTTCTAATGAAAAGTAAAGGTTTTATATAGAGAAACTTGAGTAATTTTTACATTTCTAAGACATTAAATCCCATTTAAATTCTGTGTGAACATTAAAGACAGCACACTTGCAAAAGTATGGTCAAAGGAAAAAAATCCCACATTTCAATTAACAAGTAGCATGGACATTTGATCAACCTTTAGTTGGAATAATAATATTCATATTTGCTATGAATCCTTTTAAAAAAATCTTTGGATAAATGCTGACAGATTTCCAAGAACTACCAAGAAAATACAAGAGATATCCAATGCTTGATATATGAGGCCTAGTAATAACGATATTTCTCTTTAATTGATGTTTTGTTTTAAAAGTTAAAAGTAATTCTTGGCGTGGTGGTTCACGCCTGTAATCCCAGCACTTTGGGAGGCCGAAGCGGGCGGATCACCTGAGGTCGGGAGTTCGAGACCAGCCTGACCAACATGGAGAAACCCCGTCCCTACTAAAAATACAAAATTAGCCAGGTATGGTGGTGCATACCTGTAATCCCAGCTACTCGGGAACCTGAGGCAGGAGAATGGCTTGAACCCAGGAGACAGAGGTTGTGGTGGGGCAAGATCGCACCATTGCACCCGAGCCTAGGCAACAAGAGTGAAATTCCGTCTCAAAAAAATAAATAAATAAATAAATAAATAAGTTAAAATTAATTCTTTATCCAGAGTCGGGTGCTTTAGAATTTATAAGTCACTTATGTGTTTTGCTTGAATTAATTCTGACAGCCCCTATGAGGAAATCTGGAGGCAGGTAACAGTTCCCATTTTAGAGATGAAGAACTGAGGCACAGATTAAAGGACTTGCCTGTGTTGAATACCAGTCCTGTTCTAGGACATTCTCCCCTCTCCTAGGAGACGGATGTCACGCACAAATGGGGAGAGAAGTGTTTATTTTGTAGGCACTAAGGGTTTCTAAAACCCTTAACACTGGTAAGGGCTCAAAAATAAACGTATGTGTTCATATTCGATCACCGAAATGAGAGTTCTTAATTGCTAATTGACAAACGCGTTAGCAATTTCAGTTAGGGAGTCATCTCCCTTGATTGTGTTCTTTTCCTGTCAATTTTCATAGACCTAATTTGCAAACTCAATCGGGGACTAAAATTTCCCACTGAAAATGTTAAACATTTTAGATAACTGTGAAGATAGTTTATTTTTATTCCTTGCCAATCTGGGAATATGCCTTTTTTGTGTGTTTGTGTGTTTTTTTAAGTGCTGTATTAATAATACTTTCTGAAAGAAAAGGACACTTACCCCAAAACTTCAATCTGAAATGTCTTACATTAAGAATATCTTGAATGTTGTGTATATATTTTAAAAAGCACTTTGCAAAATAGTTTGTACATTTATTTCCTAATTTATACATGATTTTTGGTGTTAATATATTTAATGATTAATAACAGAATGTTTATTTAATGTGCTGTCCATTTTTATGTAATATTATGGGGAAAGTGATGCCAGCAGTTCCTTTTCATTATTCTATCTTCTGTCATATGAATGTTGAGCAAAGCTTAGGCCAACATGAATTGTTTGTGAAGTGTGGTTGATGGTGCTTTGTTTTTTTCTGACTACTTCTATGGAAGGCCAGTGAAGAAGCAAAGGAAGACATGAAAATTGACGCTCATTCTTCTTCCTATTGTTCCCTGACATCCAGCAAATTGTGAATTTGAAAAATGATGGCCAGTTTTCAGAAGTGCTGACAAATTCATATTGGTATGCAAAAGCTCATCACCCATTAAGGTTTGTTGTTGAATCAACAGTACTCAGCATATTAAAACAGTACATCAGAACTCATGCCAACAGTCTTTATGATGGGATTAAGGTGGACAAGATCTCCTAAGATCTGTGAATGGGATTAAGGTGGACAAGATCTCCTAAGATCTGAAAAGAAACCTTAATACGCTCATATGGTTGGAGTGTTAAGTGAACCTCTGATTTTGTCAGGGTTTTTCTACGTGTAGGCGTGAATAGGGGGCACCCCTTCAAAACTGTACAAAGAAGACGACTGTTTTCCATTTCCATTTAAACATTTTTAGCCACTTCATTTCTATTTATTGAACAGGTCAAATTTGTCTTGTTATTTGTGAGTACAGTACATTTAAAAAACATCCTTATCGGTTATTTTTTTTTCAGTCGGAGTTTGACGTATAAATTGTTTATGCTTTTGGTGTAATCTCTTAATAAACTGGTTCTTCAAAAATCATCCTATAAAGTGAGTTTTCATGAAGTTAACGGGATTTTGGTGTGATGTGTTTTGCAAATAC